CGGGAGAGACGGCGCGAGCAGTCAGCCAGGTAGGCCGGCAGCCAGGTAGGCCGGCCCGGGTCCGCGGCGCGGAACTCGGCCGCGAAGAGCTCTTGCGTCTGGAAGCTACCGGGCCGATGAAGGGGGATGTGGCCCCCCACGGCTCGCGGGGCTCGCAGGTGAGAGCGCCGCCTCCCCTGTGCGTGACAGCCGTTGCGCCCAATAGGAGCCTTCGCCGTCCCGCTTCCGTGCCGGCTGGGCTCGCTGATTGGCTGCGCTGGGGCGGACCGCCGGGGGCGAGGCCCCTCCTCTCAGGAAGGTCTAGGGGGCGCCCCCGGGGGAGGGCGGTTGCCTAGCAACGGGGCGGTGGCTCGGCGGGTACCCGGCCTAGTGAGCTCGAGAAGCCGCTAGGCCGCAGCCGGCCCACCCTGGGCTCCGGAGAGGTGCAGCCCCCGGCCCCGGAGCCCTCCCGGGGGCGCCAGAAAGCCACTTTGGGCCTGTCCCCAGGAAAACGTGGTCTCAGCTGTGGGGCCGTCGAGCAGGCCTCGACCCCTCTTCCTGACCTGAGGAGAGGCCCAGCGCCTCACCCTCACCCAGTCTTTGTGCAGGGCGCCGGCGGCCATTGTGTCCGGGCGGGGAATGGAGGACCCGGCAATCCCCAACTGCCACGTTCTGGGCCTTTGGGGAATTCAGAGCAAACCAGCGGCATTTGTTGGGGGTCTCCGGCCTTCAACATCACAGACAGGCCTGGGGGTGGCCTTCCCAAAGTCAGATTGCAGATCTGAGGCAGTTTCCCCCTCCCTGCGTCCCTCACTGAAACCTTGAACCCCATTGAGAAGTCCCTTTAGGGTTTCGGACGCCTCCACCTCACCCTGGGCTGGTGCTTAAATAGAAAAAAGAAAAACAAAAACCAACTAAATCCATACCAGCCACCTCCGGGAGAGTACTCCTGGCTCCCAGTAGGAGGCGGAGAGCCAAGGGGCGTGCAAGAGAGAGGGGGCTGGGCTCCCGGGTGGCAGGAGGCCGCGGCTGCGGAGCGGCCGCCCTCGATCCGGGCGATGGAGGAGGAAGCAAGCGAGGGGGCTGGTTCCTGAGCTTCGCAATTCCTGTGTCGCCTTCTGGGCTCCCAGCCTGCCGGGTCGCATGATCCCTCCGGCCGGAGCTGGTTTTTTTGCCAGCCACCGCGAGGCCGGCTGAGTTACCGGCATCCCCGCAGCCACCTCCTCTCCCGACCTGTGATACAAAAGATCTTCCGGGGGCTGCACCTGCCTGCCTTTGCCTAAGGCGGATTTGAATGTAGGTGGTGCGGGGGAGCGGGAGTGGGGCGGGCATGCATATTAATTATTTTTTTTTCCTGAAGCTCTTTCTCTCCCTTCAGAATCTTATCTTGGCTTTGGATCTTAGAAGAGAATCACTAACCAGAGACGAGACTCAGTGAGTGAGCAGGTGTTTTGGACAATGGACTGGTTGAGCCCATCCCTATTATAAAAATGTCTCAGAGCAACCGGGAGCTGGTGGTTGACTTTCTCTCCTACAAGCTTTCCCAGAAAGGATACAGCTGGAGTCAGTTTAGTGATGTGGAAGAGAACAGGACTGAGGCCCCAGAAGGGACTGAATCGGAGATGGAGACCCCCAGTGCCATCAATGGCAACCCATCCTGGCACCTGGCAGACAGCCCCGCGGTGAATGGAGCCACTGGCCACAGCAGCAGTTTGGATGCCCGGGAGGTGATCCCCATGGCAGCAGTAAAGCAAGCGCTGAGGGAGGCAGGCGACGAGTTTGAACTGCGGTACCGGCGGGCATTCAGTGACCTGACATCCCAGCTCCACATCACCCCAGGGACAGCATATCAGAGCTTTGAACAGGTAGTGAATGAACTCTTCCGGGATGGGGTAAACTGGGGTCGCATTGTGGCCTTTTTCTCCTTCGGCGGGGCACTGTGCGTGGAAAGCGTAGACAAGGAGATGCAGGTATTGGTGAGTCGGATCGCAGCTTGGATGGCCACTTACCTGAATGACCACCTAGAGCCTTGGATCCAGGAGAACGGCGGCTGGGTAAGAACCAAGCCCCTTGTGTGTCCCTTTTCTAAAACTGCACCTTCCTTCTCTCTCCCTGCAGGATACTTTTGTGGAACTCTATGGGAACAATGCAGCAGCCGAGAGCCGAAAGGGCCAGGAACGCTTCAACCGCTGGTTCCTGACGGGCATGACTGTGGCCGGCGTGGTTCTGCTGGGCTCACTCTTCAGTCGGAAATGACCAGACACTGACCATCCACTCTACCCTCCCACCCCCTTCTCTGCTCCACCACATCCTCCGTCCAGCCGCCATTGCCACCAGGAGAACCACTACATGCAGCCCATGCCCACCTGCCCATCACAGGGTTGGGCCCAGATCTGGTCCCTTGCAGCTAGTTTTCTAGAATTTATCACACTTCTGTGAGACCCCCACACCTCAGTTCCCTTGGCCTCAGAATTCACAAAATTTCCACAAAATCTGTCCAAAGGAGGCTGGCAGGTATGGAAGGGTTTGTGGCTGGGGGCAGGAGGGCCCTACCTGATTGGTGCAACCCTTACCCCTTAGCCTCCCTGAAAATGTTTTTCTGCCAGGGAGCTTGAAAGTTTTCAGAACCTCTTCCCCAGAAAGGAGACTAGATTGCCTTTGTTTTGATGTTTGTGGCCTCAGAATTGATCATTTTCCCCCCACTCTCCCCACACTAACCTGGGTTCCCTTTCCTTCCATCCCTACCCCCTAAGAGCCATTTAGGGGCCACTTTTGACTAGGGATTCAGGCTGCTTGGGATAAAGATGCAAGGACCAGGACTCCCTCCTCACCTCTGGACTGGCTAGAGTCCTCACTCCCAGTCCAAATGTCCTCCAGAAGCCTCTGGCTAGAGGCCAGCCCCACCCAGGAGGGAGGGGGCTATAGCTACAGGAAGCACCCCATGCCAAAGCTAGGGTGGCCCTTGCAGTTCAGCACCACCCTAGTCCCTTCCCCTCCCTGGCTCCCATGACCATACTGAGGGACCAACTGGGCCCAAGACAGATGCCCCAGAGCTGTTTATGGCCTCAGCTGCCTCACTTCCTACAAGAGCAGCCTGTGGCATCTTTGCCTTGGGCTGCTCCTCATGGTGGGTTCAGGGGACTCAGCCCTGAGGTGAAAGGGAGCTATCAGGAACAGCTATGGGAGCCCCAGGGTCTTCCCTACCTCAGGCAGGAAGGGCAGGAAGGAGAGCCTGCTGCATGGGGTGGGGTAGGGCTGACTAGAAGGGCCAGTCCTGCCTGGCCAGGCAGATCTGTGCCCCATGCCTGTCCAGCCTGGGCAGCCAGGCTGCCAAGGCCAGAGTGGCCTGGCCAGGAGCTCTTCAGGCCTCCCTCTCTCTTCTGCTCCACCCTTGGCCTGTCTCATCCCCAGGGGTCCCAGCCACCCCGGGCTCTCTGCTGTACATATTTGAGACTAGTTTTTATTCCTTGTGAAGATGATATACTATTTTTGTTAAGCGTGTCTGTATTTATGTGTGAGGAGCTGCTGGCTTGCAGTGCGCGTGCACGTGGAGAGCTGGTGCCCGGAGATTGGACGGCCTGATGCTCCCTCCCCTGCCCTGGTCCAGGGAAGCTGGCCGAGGGTCCTGGCTCCTGAGGGGCATCTGCCCCTCCCCCAACCCCCACCCCACACTTGTTCCAGCTCTTTGAAATAGTCTGTGTGAAGGTGAAAGTGCAGTTCAGTAATAAACTGTGTTTACTCAGTGAACAAAGAGCCTGGGCTCTTGTGTGCTCCGGGAT